GGTGGATCACCTGAGGTTAGGAGTTCGAGATCAGCCTGGCCAACATGGTGAAACCCTGTCTACTAAAAATAAAAAAATTAGCTGGGCGTGGTGGTGGGCGCCTGTAATCCCAGCTACTCGGGAGGTTTAGGCAGGAGAATCGCTTGAACCCTGGAGGTGGAGGTGGAGGTTGCAGTGAGCCGAGATCGCGCCATTGCACTCCAACCTAGGTGACAAAGCTACACGCCATCTCAAAAAAAAAAAAGAAAAAGGGTTACAAAAGGTTCCCAGCTCCGGGGCATCAGCCTGAGTGCGCTTGAGCTGCTCCAAACCTGGCCCTTCCCCACTCCTCTAGCATCGCCACCCGCATGGCCCTGGAACTCCCGCGGCGGCGGGGGCGGGCCCGTGCCTGCTGTGCCCCGACTTCCCACACCAGCCGCGCCCACCGCAGGTGGGACTCAGGTTCGCCCTCTGGGCCAGGTCCTTCACGAGGAGGGAGCTACCCTTCGCCAGAAGTTTGTGAGAATGTGGCCGCCCTTTTCCTGCCCTCTGCCCCATGTGGGTGGGGGGCCTCGTGGCCCGGCCGGCGCCCCGTCCCCTTCTGCATGTCTGAGGCCACCGGCAACCGCCGCCCCACTCCAGATTTGCCCCCGCCTTGTTTTGAAAGCCCCTTATTTATAACTTTTATACTTTGTGCAGGTCGCGGCGCTTCCTGCCTCATCCTCGGCTGCATGGGGCGGGGGCGCTGTTTTTAACGTGCCCGTTTGTACTGATGTATGAACTTGTCAATAAACACAATTGTTTGTTAACCCTGGGATGCCGGCCAGTGGGGCAGGCCGAAGCGGGCGCTGCCAGTCGCTCCACCGCTTCGGTGGCAGAACCCGGTGTGTGTCCAGGGGCAGGACGGGGCGGGGTGCTGGGGGTGTGGCCTGCGGCGGGTGCCTCTGGAAGGGCGGGGCGAGGGTCTGGGGGTGTGGCCTGCGGCGGGGACTCTGGGGAGGGCGGGGCGAGTGCTTGGGGTGTGGCCTGCGGCGGGGCGTCGGGGAAAGGCGGGGTCTCGGCCGGCGCTGACGCAGCCATGGCGGAGGCGGCTTTGGAAGCCGTGCGGAGCGAGTTACGAGAATTCCCGGCCGCTGCAAGGGGTGAGTGGCTCTCCCACAGGCTGCGGCGATTTCCTTCCATCCCCTGTCTTCTTCTTTCTCTCAGAGCTCTGCGTGCCTCTTGCTGTGCCCTACCTGGACAAACCCCCAACTCCGCTCCACTTCTACCGGGACTGGGTCTGCCCCAACAGGCCGTGCATTATCCGCAACGCTCTGCAGCACTGGCCGGCCCTCCAGAAGTGGTCCCTCCCCTATTTCAGGTGGGAGCTGCCCTGGGGTCAGGTGTGAGCAGTCTGGGCATGGGCTGAGTGTCCATTCCTCTAGAGCCACAGTGGGCTCCACAGAGGTGAGTGTGGCCGTGACCCCAGATGGTTACGCGGATGCCGTGAGAGGGGATCGCTTCATGATGCCAGCTGAGCGCCGCCTGCCCCTGAGCTTCGTGCTGGATGTGCTGGAGGGCCGGGCCCAGCACCCTGGAGTCCTCTATGTGCAGAAGCAGTGCTCCAACCTGCCCAGCGAGCTGCCCCAGCTGCTGCCTGATCTGGAATCCCATGTGCCCTGGGCCTCCGAAGCCCTGGGTGAGTGGAGGTGGGGTGGTCGTGGCCCTGGATCCTAACTTGCTCTCTGCCTTCTGCCCTGCAGGAAAGATGCCCGATGCTGTGAACTTCTGGCTGGGGGAGGCGGCTGCAGTGACTTCTTGTAGGTGTAAGGGGAATACAAAGGTGGGGAAGACCCTGCCCCCGGGCCTTCTTTCTGTTGGCAGTGCACAAGGACCACTATGAGAACCTCTACTGCGTGGTCTCAGGAGAGAAGCATTTCCTGTTCCATCCGCCCAGCGACCGGCCCTTCATCCCCTATGGTAGGGGATGTGGCCTGCAGGGAGGGGCTGGGATTCCCCCACACCCTTCTCCCTTGGGCTCCAGAGCTGTACACGCCGGCAACCTACCAGCTAACTGAAGAGGGCACCTTTAAGGTGGTGGATGAAGAGGCCATGGAGAAGGTGTCTGTCCTGTTCTTGGGCTCTAGGGAGGGGGGCTGCTCCCTGGCATCTGATGTGTTCCCAGGTGCCCTGGATCCCACTGGACCCCTTGGCGCCAGACCTAGCACGGTACCCTAGTTACAGTCAGGCCCAGGCCCTTCGCTGCACGGTGCGGGCCGGTGAGATGCTCTATCTGCCGGCTCTGTGGTTCCACCACGTCCAGCAGTCCCAGGGCTGCATCGCAGGTGAAGAGTTGCCCAGGCCGCCTGGGGAGAGGTCTTCATGCTCAGATCCCCGTTCTTCCCACAGTGAATTTCTGGTATGACATGGAATACGACCTCAAGTATAGTTACTTCCAGCTGCTCGACTCCCTCACCAAGGCTTCAGGCCTTGACTGATGGAGCACTGGTGAACACCACCAAGCACGCCTCGGGGGACGGAGCCAGCCCCTCCCTGGCCAGGTCAATTCTCGAGAGAGCCTGGAGTGTGCATGCTGGCTGCTGGCCCCGGGTCCAGCATGGCTTGAGATCAGCTTTGGAGGATCTTGGAATGTGGTCATAAGGACTCAAGGTGCCAGGCAGGTCTGGGTGAGGGTTCTCAGGAAGTTGCCACACAGGTGAGCAGAGTGGGGATCAGGTGCAGCGGCACCTCTCCCCAGCGCTGTGATGTTGGGCGAGTCACTGCGTCTCGGGCATTGGTGTCCTGTCAGTAAAGAGATAATAATGGCTGTACCTCGCGGGGCTGTTGTGGGCTTGGAGATGATGTCTATGAGGACCAGCATGGAGCTGGCACACAGGACATGTTGAATAAAAGGTAGCTGTGAGTCGTATGTCCTTTTTTTTTTTTTTTTAAGAT